TGAGTTTGGAGATGAAAAGTGACAAGATGAATTCTGGATTTTAGACAAAGCAATCCAACGTGTGGATGGAGAGGGATTTGAGAGGAGAAATCAGCTGTTGTCAGTAAGAGTATTTAAATTAGGATACTGGTAACGGGGATGGAGAGACACACGATTATACATGGGAAGTGAGAGCAGAAAGAATTAGGATTATTTCTTGATTTTTTTTTTTTTTTTTTTTTTTTGCTCAGGCAACTGAATAGATGAAGTCATTAATGGAAACCAGGAACACTGAAGAAACAGTGAACAATTAAAGTACTTTGAGTTATCAAAGTGAGATGTCCTGCAGGTAGCTAGACGATACTGGCTGGTAATTCAGGAGAGCTGCTGCGTCCTGTGTAAAAGGAAAAGCAATTCATGGATGGTGGCTAAAGCCAGCTGGCAGGATTTAGGGGATGGGTTAGACCTGCACTTGTTTTGATGGAGAAGAGGCGGGTATAAAGTGGCAGAGTGAGATTACTGTAAAATATCTGCATTCAAAGGGCTAAAAAAAGAGAAATGCTGGAAAGGCTACTTGCTATAAACGCAGCAGGGTAGGTTAAAACAAATTACGAAGCACGGGCGGTGAGGCGCGGTGCTTAAGATTAAGCCCGGCGTGTTTTCGAGTGCACTGATACACAAAAGGGAAAGGGACCCTCCTCACCGGAAGCACAACCTCTGCCCTCTGGGGCATTACACATTCCTCCGCGCCGGAAGAAAGCGTCACGTCGCGTCGCGCCTCGCCCCGCCTCGTTGCGCCTCGCCCCGCCTCGCCCCGTCGGCTTCCCTCAATCCGTACCTCTAGTAAAGAAGAGCTTGTGCCCCTCCCCGACCCCTTACCAAGGGCGAGCTGCGTGGAGTCGTTGGACTGGGCAGAACTTTGGCGGGCAAGGAGACAAACAGCCACACTGTGCTGCCGGGGAAGAGAAGAAGAAGGAAAGGCCAGACACACAGGCGTCGTGCAGCTGCGGAAGGATTCCGTTTCCTGCAGGGGGCGGAGGGATTTGACAGCACGGTAACTTCCGGAAAAGTCCTGAACCTCAGTGGAAAAGCCTTGCAAGAAACAATAACAAACGGGAGGAGGAAGCGATTCTGGGGTTTCTGTGTTGAACGGTTCTTGTCCGCGAAGATGCGCTTCGGCCTCTGTCAGGGGACTTGAACGGGCTTAGTGGGCTTCAGCCAGCTTTTCTCCACCGGTTCCCCACGGGGACCCCCCCCCCCCCCCGGCCGTTGCAATGGCGGGCGTGGGGCCGGGGGGCTACGCGGCGGAGTTCGTGCCACCGCCAGAGTGCCCCGTCTTTGAGCCGAGTTGGGAGGAGTTCACAGATCCGCTCAGCTTTATCGGCCGCATCCGGCCTTTGGCGGAGAAAACCGGCATCTGCAAAATTCGGCCGCCCAAGGTACCTCAGTCTGTGAAGAGAGAGGGGGAGAACTGTGTTTTTTTAAAAAAATCTTTCTATTTAGGACTGGCAGCCTCCATTTGCCTGTGAAGTAAAAAGCTTTCGTTTCACTCCAAGAGTCCAGCGCCTGAATGAACTTGAGGTAAGTGTTTTGTCACTATTTCTGCTTCCTGAAACTTAGTTCTTCTGTATTTTAATAATCTTAGGCAATGACCAGAGTGAGATTGGATTTCTTGGATCAACTAGCAAAATTTTGGGAACTTCAAGGATCTACTCTGAAGATCCCTGTGGTAGAGAGAAAAATCCTGGATCTGTATGCTTTGAGCAAGGTGAGGCTCATACTGGTTTAGAAATTAGAGCATTTTCTCTAAGCAACTTTTACTTTCTTTTCAGATTGTTGCCAGCAAAGGAGGTTTTGAAATGGTCACCAAAGAGAAGAAATGGTCTAAAGTGGGTAGTCGCTTGGGATATCTGCCAGGAAAAGGAACTGGGTCTCTTTTGAAGTCACATTATGAAAGAATTCTCTACCCATATGAGCTTTTCCAGTCTGGTGTGAGCCTTATGGTGAGATGCATTATTCTTTTTAGAAAAAGTTGACCTGCTCTCTTTCTGTGCTCTGATCTTTTAGGGTGTGCAGATGCCTAATTTAGATCTTAAAGAAAAAGTGGAGCCTGAGGTTCTCAGCACTGATACCCAAACTTCCCCAGAGCCAGGCACAAGGATGAACATTCTGCCGAAGAGAACAAGACGTGTGAAGACTCAGGTATCAATGTCTTGGGCTTTTTTAAATTTTTATTATGCTAATGTGAATTTTGCTTATTTTTTAGTCAGAATCTGGAGATGTGAGTAGAAACACGGAACTGAAGAAACTTCAGATTTTTGGGGCTGGGCCCAAGGTTGTGGGCTTGGCAATGGGAACAAAAGATAAAGAAGGTAAAATTTGTTGTTTGATCATGAAAAGAGATTTTACTATTATTGTGTAACTTTTTATTTCAAGATGAGGTCACCCGAAGACGAAAAGTTACCAACAGGTCAGACGCATTTAACATGCAAATGAGACAACGGAAAGGCACTCTCTCTGTTAACTTTGTAAGTGTTTTGGGGTCTGTCAGGAGGGAAAGAAATAGACTTTCATTTATTTTTTTTTTAACAGGTTGATCTCTATGTTTGTATGTTTTGTGGTCGGGGAAACAATGAAGATAAATTGCTTTTGTGTGATGGATGTGATGACAGCTATCATACATTTTGTCTAATTCCTCCACTACCTGATGTGCCCAAAGGAGACTGGAGGTGTCCTAAATGTGTCGCCGAGGTACACGTCTAACCTCTATGGATCCTTTTTTAGTAAGTTAATCTTACATATTTTTTCTTTCCAGGAATGTAGCAAACCTCGAGAAGCCTTTGGATTTGAACAAGCTGTACGAGAGTATACACTTCAGAGCTTTGGAGAGATGGCAGATAATTTTAAGTCTGATTATTTTAATATGCCAGTCCATGTGAGTAAGCTATCTTTTAGGTCGGTCCGGGGAATAATTTGTCATCTTTTTTTTCCCTGTGTAGATGGTTCCCACAGAACTAGTAGAAAAGGAATTTTGGCGGCTGGTAAGCAGCATTGAAGAAGATGTTATTGTGGAATATGGAGCAGATATCTCCTCAAAAGACTTTGGAAGTGGATTTCCGGTGAAGGATGGGCGGAGAAAGATTCTGCCAGAAGAAGAGGTGCAGATTTATCCAAACTTTTGCTTACCCCCTCTTTCATTTACAGTTTTTTCTTCTCTTATAGGAATATGCACTTTCTGGTTGGAATTTGAATAACATGCCTGTCCTGGAACAGTCTGTTCTTGCACATATTAATGTGGACATCTCTGGTATGAAAGTGCCGTGGCTCTATGTGGGAATGTGCTTCTCTTCTTTTTGCTGGCACATTGAGGATCACTGGAGTTATTCCATCAACTACTTGCACTGGTATGTACAGTCTAAAATACAGCATGCATGAACTGCCTAGCTAAACAGTTACTTCTTTTGCTAGGGGGGAGCCAAAGACATGGTATGGTGTGCCATCTCATGCTGCAGAGCAACTGGAGGAGGTGATGAGAGAGCTGGCCCCCGAGTTATTTGAATCCCAGCCTGATCTTCTGCATCAGTTAGTTACCATCATGAACCCCAACGTGCTAATGGAGCATGGTGTGCCTGTGAGTCTTTTGGTGTCTTCCTTCAGTTGTTTTTTTTGTATCCCTGTTCCCAATTTGCATTTAGGTGTACAGGACCAATCAGTGTGCTGGCGAGTTTGTTGTGACATTTCCTCGTGCCTATCACTCTGGATTTAACCAGGGCTACAACTTTGCTGAAGCTGTGAACTTCTGTACTGCTGACTGGGTCTGTTCTATAGCAAGTGGCTGTTGTACGTCCGAGTTATTTAATTTGGAAATCTCATTTTCAGTTGCCCATTGGACGTCAATGTGTAAATCATTACCGACGCCTAAGGCGCCACTGTGTCTTTTCACACGAGGAACTAATTTTCAAGATGGCAGCAGATCCAGAATGCTTAGATGTGGGGCTGGCTGCCATGGTCTGCAAAGAATTGACTCTCATGACTGAAGAAGAAACACGATTAAGAGAGTCTGTTGTACAGATGGTGAGTTTGCTGAGCACATTTTCTATGTTTGAGACTTGATCTAGTGAAATAAATTATATTTCAGGGTGTCCTGATGTCAGAAGAAGAAGTGTTTGAACTTGTTCCTGATGATGAGCGGCAGTGTTCAGCATGCAGAACCACATGTTTTCTCTCTGCTCTCACATGTTCCTGTAATCCTGAGCGGCTTGTATGTCTCTACCATCCAACTGATCTGTGCCCCTGCCCCATGCAGAAGAAATGTCTTAGGTATCCAAAAGTATTTTGTAAAACTTCCATTATTTTTTTTTTTTTTTTTTTTTTTTTTTTGTAGATATCGCTACCCATTAGAAGACCTCCCTTCTCTGCTATATGGTGTAAAAGTCAGGGCACAGTCCTATGACACTTGGGTCAGTCGTGTTACAGAAGCATTGTCTGCTAACTTCAACCACAAAAAAGGTTAAATTTCCTTCTTTTGTATGCATATACTGTTGTATATGGCTCTTTATTTAAATTTTTACAGATTTGATTGAATTGCGAGTAATGCTGGAAGATGCTGAGGATAGGAAATACCCAGAGAATGATCTCTTTCGAAAACTCAGGGATGCTGTAAAAGAAGCTGAGACCTGTGCTTCTGTGGCTCAGCTGCTTCTGAGCAAAAAGCAGAAACACAGGTAAACCTAAGAAGAGTTTAATTCTCCAGTGTCTTACTTATATCTCAATATTATTTCACATCAGACAGAGCCCAGATAGTGGGAGGACTCGGACCAAACTGACAGTGGAAGAATTGAAGGCCTTTGTCCAACAACTTTTTAGTCTTCCGTGTGTCATCAGCCAAGCTCGGCAAGTAAAGGTGGAGTATTACATCCTTTTTTTGGGTAATGTTTTCTGATTTTTATTTCTTTTGACCTTTTCAGAATCTGCTAGATGATGTGGAAGAGTTTCATGAACGTGCTCAGGAGGCCATGATGGATGAAACCCCAGATTCTTCCAAACTCCAGATGTTGATAGATATGGGCTCTAGTCTCTATGTGGAACTCCCTGAATTACCACGACTGAAGCAAGAGCTACAACAGGCTCGGTGGTTGGACGAAGTAAGACTGACCTTATCAGATCCGCAACAAGTCACTTTGGATGTCATGAAGAAGCTGATAGACTCTGGGGTAGGGTTGGCACCCCACCATGCTGTGGAGAAAGCAATGGCTGAACTACAGGAGCTCCTTACAGTCTCTGAACGATGGGAAGAAAAGGCTAAGGTCTGCCTACAGGCAAGGTGAACACATTTTGGTGACAGTTGCCTCTTTATGCATCCTACTCTGTTTTTATTGTTCTTTTAGACCGAGGCACAGTGTGGCAAGTTTAGAAAGCATTGTGAATGAAGCCAAGAACATTCCAGCCTTTCTACCCAATGTGTTGTCCTTGAAAGAAGCCTTACAAAAGGCTCGAGAATGGACCGCTAAAGTGGAAGCTATTCAGGTAAGAAGACTTTTGGATTATCCCACCTATCATCAAATTGTGAGAATCTACTTTGGTTTTTCAGAGTGGCAGCAATTACGCTTATTTGGAGCAGCTTGAGAGCTTGTCTGCGAAAGGACGCCCTATTCCTGTGCGTCTTGAAGCACTGCCGCAAGTGGAATCACAGGTAGCAGCAGCACGGGCATGGAGAGAACGGACTGGGCGGACGTTTCTTAAGAAGAATTCTAGCCATACATTGTTACAGGTACTTGAACTTCAACACTCTCATAAGCAGCTCAGAGTTTATAATGGTGGTTTTATTTTTGTAGGTGCTGAGCCCCCGGACCGACATTGGTGTATATGGGAGTGGCAAAAATAGGAGGAAAAAAGTAAAAGAACTAATAGAAAAAGAAAAAGAAAAGGATCTGGACCTGGAGCCTCTGAGTGATCTGGAGGAAGGATTGGAGGAAACCAGAGATACAGCCATGGTGGTAAGAAATTACCTAGCATCTTGAGTTTGCTTACTCTTTTCAATTAAATGTTTGTCTTGTACAGGTGGCAGTTTTCAAAGAACGGGAGCAAAAAGAGATTGAAGCCATGCATTCTCTCAGAGCAGCCAACCTAGCCAAGATGACAATGGTGGACCGCATAGAAGAAGTAAAATTTTGCATTTGCCGCAAGACAGCCAGTGGGTTTATGCTACAGTGTGAGCTCTGCAAAGACTGGTTCCATAACAGCTGTGTTCCTCTTCCTAAATCAAGTTCCCAAAAAAAAGGATCCAGCTGGCAAGCTAAAGAAGTAAAATTCCTTTGCCCTCTTTGTATGCGGTCTCGAAGGCCCAGGCTAGAGACTATTCTGTCACTCCTGGTATCCCTTCAGAAGTTGCCCGTACGGTTGCCTGAAGGAGAGGCCCTGCAGTGTTTGACAGAACGTGCTATGAGTTGGCAAGATAGAGCGCGGCAGGCTCTAGCCACAGATGAACTATCCTCTGCCCTGGCCAAACTATCTGTGTTGAGCCAGCGTATGGTGGAACAGGCGGCTCGAGAAAAAACTGAAAAGATCATCAGTGCAGAACTCCAAAAAGCAGCTGCCAATCCAGACTTACAGGCAAGTTTAGGATTTACATTCTTTTTCTATTTTGCTGTTCATCTTGGAATTATTTGTTGTTTAGGGACACTTACCTAGTTTCCAGCAGTCTGCTTTTAACCGGGTGGTGAGCAGTGTGTCATCTTCTCCTCGACAAACAATGGACTATGATGATGAAGAAACAGACTCTGATGAAGACATTCGAGAGACATATGGCTACGACATGAAGGTAGTTACATGGACAAGCTGTGTGGGTACATAATTCTGAATACTTCTCTTTGTTTCTTCTTCAGGACACAGCCAGTGTGAAGTCCTCTAGTAGTCTTGAACCCAATCTTTTTTGTGATGAAGAGATTCCCATCAAATCCGAGGAGGTGGTGACCCACATGTGGACAGCACCTTCATTTTGTGCAGAGCATGCTTATTCTTCTGCTTCTAAGAGTTGTTCTCAAGGTATTACTCCTTTAAAAAACTGTGGGGAACATTTTGCTTTGTTTTATGGTATTTTTTGGGAAAGGTTCTAGCACCCCAAGGAAACAACCTCGGAAGAGCCCTTTGGTGCCCCGAAGTTTGGAACCTCCAGTGCTGGAGTTGTCACCTGGAGCTAAGGCACAACTGGAAGAACTTATGATGGTTGGAGATCTCCTGGAAGTATCTCTGGACGAGACTCAACACATATGGCGGATTTTGCAGGCCACACACCCACCCTCTGAAGACAGATTCTTGCATATCATGGAGGTGTGGATTTAATACTTATTTAAACAGTGGTTTTAAAATTGTTCCTAAATTTATATTTTTGAAGGATGACAGCATGGAAGAGAAACCACTAAAAGTGAAAGGAAAGGACTCTTCAGAGAAGAAACGGAAACGGAAGCTAGAAAAGGTAGAGCAACTTTTTGGAGAAGGAAAACAGAAGTCCAAGGAGTTAAAGAAAATGGACAAACCTAGAAAGAAGAAATTAAAATTAGGTGCAGACAAATCAAAGGAGCTGAATAAACTGGCCAAGAAACTAGCAAAAGAAGAAGAGAGAAAGAAAAAGAAGGAGAAGGCTGCTGCAGCCAAAGTTGAACTTGTGAAAGAGAGCACTGAAAAGAAAAGAGAGAAAAAGGTGCTGGACATCCCCTCAAAGTATGACTGGTCAGGAGCAGAGGAGTCTGATGATGAGAATGCTGTGTGCGCAGCACAGAACTGCCAAAGGCCCTGCAAGGACAAGGTGAGTTCCAACTGTTTATAGTCAAGCATGAGACCTAAACATTCCCCAATCTTGTTTCCTACAGGTAGACTGGGTACAATGTGATGGTGGCTGTGATGAGTGGTTTCATCAAGTTTGTGTGGGTGTATCTCCAGAAATGGCTGAAAATGAAGATTACATCTGTATAAACTGTGCAAAGAAGCAGGGGCCAGTTAGCCCAGGTCCAGCACCACCTCCTTCCTTCATAATGAGCTACAAACTACCAATGGAGGATCTTAAAGAGACCAGTTAGCAGATGCTTGGTTAGTTTGGGACATGGGGGGACATGGACCACATTGAGACCTTAGTCATCAAGTAGAGTGGTTTATATCCACTTGGAATGTTGCTTCCAAAGATGAATGGCCTTCAGAGAAAGTCCCCTTAGTGCTGGCTTCCTCTTTGCATGGACTCTGTGGGTTACATTCTCTATCAACATATCTATGCAGAGGGTGTCTTCTTTGGTACAACAGCCAATATTTCATGTCTCCTTTGAGTGTGGTTTACTGCATTAAGGCCAGATGCTTAATTGAGCTCTAGGGTGGCTGGTTAGTATTAATACATTGGTGTGCTAACAGGGCATATAGGATGTGGCTTTTGTCCAGCTGATAGTAGTTAGAGGCTTACAACTTAGGAGCAGCACCAACTGAAGGTGCTAATTGCTTGGATCTCCTTCATTGGGATAGTTGGAGAGGGATTGGAGTACCACTTTCCTTCCACTGTTACCTGGTACTTAATGCCCTAAAGATACAACTAGGAGTAACAGGGCCAAAGTTATTTCTGTTAGACGTCAAGGAATGGTATCACAGTCTATTGACCTCAGCGATTTGTGCTTGTTTGTGCTAGAAGAACATCCCAAATAGGAGAACCTCTCACAAGCTGGGGCAGGTCACCTTATCTTTGTAAGATGAGGATATCATCTAGATCAGAAATCTGACTAGATTGGATTCTGAGGAGAAGAACCTACTACAAGGCAAGGAGCCGTTTTTTGGCTTTGAAAAGTCTTGCTGTCTTGGGTCTACATTTTAGGGAAGAGCAGGTACATGGATCCAGGCTTCTGCCAAAAAAAAAAAGAGAAGAAGATGACGATGATGACCAGTCGTACTATCTTACTGAGCCACAGTGATGCATGCTTTTCGGGGAAAACTTCATTCACAAGTATTCCAGACACCAGGCTTCAGGCATGGCCATGAGCAAGACCAGCAAATAACAGCTTTTTGCCTTGCAGCCCTGACCCCAATGTCTGCTGTTTCCAACACTGGTGATTTCTAACTACGGCCCACAGCAGATGCTGTTGAATAACACCATGGCTTCATCAGAGGATGTGGGGTTGTAGTACCTCTGGGTGATGAAGTTGTTTTAGTAAATCCATTTTTAAAAAAAAAAAAGGACTTGTTTTTACTTTTTTCTAAATGTCTCTGACTACTGACTGTTCTATACATAGATTATTTTTCCTTTTTTAATATACATATATGAATATATAAATATATATATTTACTGTTACCAGCAGCATATGACAGAGTTTCAACATCAAAAATCCATTTGGGGGCTTGCTTTTTCTTTTTTGCTTTAAAAAAAAAAATCCCATTCCTTCTTTGTAGTACAAGGAGTTAGCACTCCCTCCTCCATCCCAGCCTGACCAGATCTTCCATTTTGCTTTTGTTCATATAGATAATTATATGTCCTTTGTGTGTTGGGACTTGTCCCTGTCTGTTGGGAAACTTGGTCTCACTCTAGTCTGTGCTGGCTCTTTTTTCTTTTGTGTGTGAATGTTTGAAACTATGGTGCTGTGTCCTCTTCCCTCCTGTTGTGTTCTCTGTTCTTCTTAAGGTATTAGGTAAGCTGTATGTAAACTCTTATTAGAAGGGGACTAATTTTTTTTTAAAGGACAAAAAAAAAAATGACTAAAAATAGTGTTTTGTCATCACTGTCTGGTGTCTTTATTTTGGTTTAAAAAAATCTGTGGTTTGACTTAAATTCATCAGTTTTCCTTTTAAAGGGGGGATTGGGGTGGACCTAGCAACAGCTTATAGTTTCCTCTTCCCTTTTTGCCCCAGTCTCTTTTAAAGAACTGTCTTCTAGTAACTAGAAGTGAAATGTACTGTCCAGTTACAGTTTGAGTGGGTATGAGATTTAACTCAAAAGGAATCTTACAAAAAAAAAGATGTTTTCTTATAAAATCCAATTTCTGTAAATGTTTTCTCTGAAGTTCATACTACCTACTTTTTATTCATTCTTAATACTGTATAACATTTTGAGTGTTTTGACTTGTTCAGAGGTTTGTTAGTGTTGCTGTGCATATGTCTTGAGGTCTCATCTGAAGTAAGTTTGTGTATGATCGAAGATTTCAATGGATATTGCAAGGTAACTAATTAACTGATTTCATAAGTTTTCGTTTTGCCAAGCTAACGATTATCAATTAAGAATTTCCTCTGGTTGATGTTATACAAGAAAGCACAATATTTTTTGCCTGTTGATCTTCTTTGTAACAGTCTTCAGATATTTGTGGGTTAAAAATTGAATGTAATTTTAAGTGACAGATGCCTGGAATACATTTAAAATTTTTATTTTTCCTTCCTAATCATCCATTAACTATTCCACTATCAGTGGAGAGTCATGAGGATGCTGAGAAAGTATGAATAGCTTCCTGTCACCTTCTGACGTTTTGAAACTTAAATATGTCTTTTCGTTGATACTGTGGGATTTTCTGTATTTACTTGACAGTCATGGAGGATTTGGTATGACTTGACCACAGGTTTAGACCAAGGCTGAGAAGAACAGAAGGGAGAAATTAATGGCAAAACAAAAAATACACAAATCTGCGGTTTTGGAATTAATGAAACAAGATTCATCTATTTAAAGAAATGTTGGTGTTCTAATACAAAGCATTATTTTCACTTAGAGAAAATTACTTACTTGCTCCCTTCTGTATTGTAATATTTTGTATTAAGACATGATTTAAAATGTCTTTCTACCCTTATCTCCTCTAAACTGCAACTGAAGTTGCAATTCTTCATCATTAGTATTTTAACTCTGGCAAAGGTTATAGAAAGAAAAATGGAAATATGGTAGGCCTGTGGTATTCTTAAAAGCTAAGTCATTAGAACTATGCAGATCCCCAAGTTTAAAAGTACAAATACAGCACCAGTAGTTAGCTTTCTAGCTGGGGGAGAAGACAGGAGATTTTTCTTCCACAGATGTTTATTTTGCTTCCTGATAGGTACTGCAGCAAAGCCATGTTGATGTGTAGATGCATGACTTCCTCACTAAGCTGCTGCACACCAGCTTTGCCTGCATGATTCAAATTTGTGCCTCAGTAAAATTATAAATTATTGCATGTCATACCTTGAATAATGGAAACGGCAAACATTAAACCTGTGATTACCCATAATGTACTTTAATAATAAAAAACATGGCAGCCAGGTGCAGTAGAGTGCACCTGTGGTCAGGAGGCTGAAGTGGGAAGATTGCTTCAACCTGTGAGTTTGAGTCCCGCCTGGTCAACAGCGAGACCCCATGTGTCTGTCTGTCTCTCTCTTTTTTTAAAGGACAGAGGCTAAGCTGTAAGGTTAGCATGGTTCTGCCTGGGCTTTGCTTCTGTGCTTCTGTGCAGGCTGAGCTGTAAGGTTAGCATGGTTCTGCCTGGGCTTTGCTTCTGCGCTTCTGTGCAGGCTGAGCTGTAAGGTTAGCATGGTTCTGCCTGGGCTTTGCTTCTGCGCTTCTGTGCAGGCTGAGCTGTAAGGTTAGCATGGTTCTGCCTGGGCTTTGCTTCTGCGCTTCTGTGCTAGCAGGTGCCCACAAAATGTCTTTTTGAATTTCTTAATTTTTGGGTTCTGGATGCAATTCGTGCACGCCAAGAAACTACTTGCTTGTCAGTATTTTAATTCTGTAGTACATGTGTGTGAATATCAGCCAGTACTTACAGTAGGAGGATGAACAGAAAAACTGAGAAGACCTGTCTTTCAAAAGATGGGTTTATCCACTTTTTAAGGGAAAAAGTGACAGTTTGGCATGGGATTTGAAAAGTGGAAATTGTGGAAAAATTGAGCTGTTGAAGTCCCACATATAACCAGATTTAATAAAGCTTCACATGTGAATTAGCTCCATATGTGTGTAGAAGGTTGCTTTTATAGCAGGTCCTTAAGTACTCCTTTTGAAATTCCTCCTTTTTTTTTAAGTCATACCATTACTTCTTTGGATATGAATGTCCCAAGTGGTATCTCCTACTGTAGTATGAGGAAGAATGGCTGTTAATGTATTTTTTGAATTTTGGTCTTGTCTTGGCCTGGATCATATCCAGTCACCACTATGCAACAAATGATGTGCACTGGGCAAGGATATGATGGGTTATGAAAGCTGTATCTTGTTTGTTTTTTCTTTTGCAGTACTCCAAGTGGTCTAAACAGGAATGTCTTGTAAAACCTCAAGACTCCCTATTGATTATTCCCTTACATATTTATTTACAATTTATCAGGGTAATTGGTGGTGCCTTATGAAAAGTATAACTCGATTTCTTGATCTTTGAGCATGTTTTGTGTTTCTTGTGTTTTCTAAAAGAATATTAGATATGGTTAATTGCATTACATCTAAAAGATTTAAAAAATTGTGTGTATGCTCAGGTTCCCCACACCCATACCCACCCTAACCCCTGTCATTTACATTGGTGGCAACTTTAAATGGTAACCAAGCAAAAGTACATTTTGATAATGAGTATTGATAATCCTGAGGAAAACTAGTGAGTATATGGGAGCCACCTTTGACCTGTGCCAAAGCAGTTTCTAATTTCATTTGCTAACTATAAAATAAAGAACTGAGCCAAAATAATTTGATCAGTGGTGTGATTAGCCTATTATCATTGCTGAGAATAGTGTTTTTGGAGTGTGAAGTGATTCCTGAAGATTTCACCTGCCTTCTGTTTCCAGCAAGAATCCAGTGATGACCAACACATTTCCTCACTTTTGGTTCTTGAGAAGTTTATCCCTTTGCAACAAACCATTAATAGGGAAAACAAGGAAATGCTTTCCCTTTCTCTTTGGCTTCTTAAAGCTCACAACCAATTCAGACCCCAAGTTACTTCAGAGAAGCAAATGGCACCTTTTCCCCATTGCCAAGGATCCCAGCTTATGCAGATATGAAGGACGGATCATTTCTGAAAATGTTAAGACTCTGCTTGCAGTGGACTTGGCCTCAGTTTCATGAAATGTGTAACTCTGTATGTGTATGTTAGGAGGAGGGTTGGTTGAAAGAGCGGGGGCAGGGAGGGGAATCTGATTACCTCTTGGGAAATAATTTTCTTGCCAACAAAAAGATACACTTGAAGTTTCTTAAGGTGGCAAGTCCATTAAAAAAAAAAATTGTGTTGGACCCTCCCAGTTTAGATCAAGTATTTCTTGGGGGTCTTGCTATTGTGGTTGATACCAATAAATGGAAGATCCAGAATATTTTCATTTAAAGCTCAACCATTAATTGGAACATGGTGAAACATTGTACACATTGTAAAAGTAGGGAACAGTACAAAAGAATGGAATCAAATACTATATTATGTGAATAAACTAGAGTGATTTTGGAATTTCACTCTCTTCACCCCTTCTCACTTGTATGTTCTGTAAAGTGTATTTCTACTTTGGTAGGAAGAAAGACTTGATTTAATATTTCCTTAAAGTTCCATGAAATTTCTTTATTAGGCA